AGAAACAGAAAACAAAAAGATTGGTTGTTTCAAAGTTACTTTCCTTGTAACTTTGAAGGCTAAAGCAGAGGGGACTTCCTTATCCTGCCAGCTAAAACAGGATGGTTTGGAGATCTAGCTATCTCTCACTCTTCTGATTTATCGGAATATCAGATAAACAACTTAGTTTCCACTTGGTGATGTAGAACTTTAGCATGAGTGACTCCATTTTGGTTCTGTTGGGCTTGGTGCAGGAGCCCTGTTCAAACCAATGGCCTCCAATTTTTTTTTTTTTTTGAGACGGAGTCTTGCTCTGTTGCCCAGGCTGGAATGAAGTGTTACTTTCTGAGCTCACTGCAGCCTCCACTTCCTGGATTCAAGCAATTCTCCTGCCTCAGCCTCCCAAGTAGGTGGGACCAGAGGTGTACGCCACCACGGTGGGCTAATTTTTTCTATTTTTTGTAGAGACAGGGTCTCCCCATTGTTGCCCAGACTGGTCTCGAACTCCTGGGCTCCAGTGATCCTTCCGCCTTGTCCTCCAAAGTGCTGGGATTACAGGTGTGGGCCTCTGCACCCGGCCCTGCCTCCTATAAATTTTACTTAACAAACTGTTCCCGCTAATTGCAATGCTCCTCCCATAGTTTTCACAAGCTTGGCTTCATGTCACTAATCTCAACTCAAATGTCACCTTCTCAGGGCACCCCTGACAATCCAATAAAAGACCACCTTGTCACCATCACATCACACCTTTAATCTTCTGAAGAAATTTTTCCCTATTTTTCTTCTTTGTTTTCTTAAGACTCTCTCCCCTGCAGCGCCATCAGCTCAGGGAGCCACTTGATCTTGGTCACTGCTCCATGCCGGAGCCTGGGAAGGAGCCTGGCCCAGGTCGCCGGTTCAATGAATGCGTGCGGAATGAATGAACGACTCTAGTGAAAGAGACTCCAATGACGCAGGCCGGGATTTGCGGAGCACGAGCCCCGCGCCGCGAAGCATTCTGGGGATTGTAGTTTCTCCGTGACGCGGTGACTTGCAGAGCACTGACGCACTCTGCGCCCGGAGGACAGAGCGGCCCGGTCGCCGGCATGGTTTCTCCGTCCTGCTGCAGCCGGCGGGAGGCAGCCAGTCCAGGCGCCCGCTAGCTTCGGCGGCGACCCAGACGGGGAAAGCGGAAGGAATGTCGCGTGGTGGGTCCGGGTCGGCGGTGCAGGGAGCCCCGTATAGCTGCCATCTGTGTGCTCCTGTCCACAGCAAGCAGGCAGCTGGTGTGGAAGAATGGCGGTGAGCCATTCAGTGAAGGAGCGGACCATCTCTGAGAACAGCCTGATCATCCTACTGCAGGGCCTCCAGGGCCGGGTAACCACTGTGGACCTGCGGGATGAGAGCGTGGCCCACGGACGCATAGACAATGTCGATGCTTTCATGAACATCCGCCTGGCCAAAGTCACCTACACGGACCGTTGGGGGCATCAGGTCAAGCTGGATGACCTCTTTGTGACAGGCCGCAATGTCCGCTACGTCCACATCCCAGATGACGTGAACATCACCTCGACCATTGAGCAGCAGCTGCAGATTATCCATCGGGTGCGAAACTTTGGTGGCAAGGGCCAAGGCCGGTGGGAATTTCCCCCAAAAAACTGTAAGTGAGGCCCTCAGCAAGCCCTGGCCCCAACTCGGAGTCCTCCAGTGATCTCCGGAGCTAGTTCCCTGCCCTCACACCCTGTCTGGTACCCGAGAAGAAAGCAGGGCCAGGCCAGAAGCTGGTGTCCAACAGACACCACCTGTCAAAGCTGCCTTTCACAGGGTTCCACCTCCCAGACTCACTCTGGGACCCAGAATCCTATATGTGGCCTTGGGGTAGGTGACAATCCCCCTTTTTGATGATCTGAATCTCTGACTTATTGATTATGGAACCTGTCAAGTAGTTTTCAACTCTCCCAGTGAGGATAATTAAACATGCTCAGCCTGAGCCACCTCTAAGTGTCTCCATTTCTCATGCAG